ACGCACTGTTCAGTTAGAAAGTTACAGCTTCATTCGAAAAGCATTGAGCGTCTATTACTTGGGACACTGTTTTAGACGCTGGGGATATAGTAGTGACCAAAACTTATCAGGGAGTTTATAATCTAATGAGGAGGAGAGACAGGCAACATAATCATTACTACAGTTTTCTAAGAGGAACAGAGAATATGTGGGTGGGAAGGGTGCTTGGGCTTTTGCATTCATTTAAATACCTGGCTGGATGCTGTTGGAATTTGAGTTTATGACTCGTACTACCATCCGAATCGTCATACACCATCATGTACGTTATGCACTGCCCCTATAAAACTCTCAACAAGTCTAAGGCAGGGAGTGTGCCTCCTTCGCCTTTGGATTCCGGGGGCCCAGCAGTGTTTTTATGGAGGGGACACGATGGAAAGCGAAAAGTTAGGCGTAGTTACTTCGACCACCGCTGTCCCGGGTGGTTATTCTGACGGGGTTTGGACTGGGCGCCTGGGAGGGTGCAACACAATAATTGTTGAAGAGCAGTCAGGTCTTTCGCAGAATCTCAAAGCCACCTCCGCGCCGGCAGCTCCGTTTCTAGGGAAACAGGACTGTAACGCGTACGCGTCGTGGGTCCTCGTTCTCTAGCTACGAGTCCTGCCGCTCTGAAACAAACTAAATTCGTGACAAGAACTTGGCCCTCAGAGCCCGTCGTCCAACGCGAAAAACCACGGGTAACCGCGCCCCCTGCCGCGCCGCCGCTGGCACTGCAGCTTCCGGGGTCGTCCAGTTCCAGGCGGGACTACTTCCGGCTCCGAAGGTCCCCGGCTTCGTGGCTAGCCGGGGTCCTAGCGCTGGAAAGGTGGCCGTAGCGGCCGCCTGACCCCTACAAAAGTCTGGGACAGGGGCAGCGACAAAGGCCTTGGGAGGACGCCCATGGTCGGAGGGATCTCGCCCCGGGAGAAAAGTTGGGACAGGAGCGCGGGATCGAAGGGTGGACTCCGAGCCGGCCTGTCAGGCAAGAGCCGGGCAGGTGCGGTGGCGGAAGTGCAGGGACGGAGGCCGAAGCGGAGCGGTCTAGGGAGCCGCGGCCGCGGGTCACCCGGCGGGTAGCAGTTGCTGAGTGTCAGCTAGACAGCAGCGACTAGGGCTCGGGCGCCGGCGAGATGCCTTTGTTCACCGCCAACCCCTTCGAGCAAGACGTGGGTGAGTGCTGTGCCCGGTCCTGGACTGCTGTGCTCATTGTTGTGTATGCCAATATATTTTATAGAAAAAGCCACGAATGAGTACAACACTACAGAAGATTGGAGTCTTATTATGGACATATGTGACAAAGTTGGAAGTACTCCTAATGGGTAAGATGTCCAGTCATGCTCAGTGAATGTCTTTAACTGTCTCTCTCTCTCTTTTTTTTTTTAGAGCGAAAGATTGCCTAAAAGCCATAATGAAAAGGGTAAATCATAAGGTTCCACATGTTGCTCTGCAAGCACTAACTGTGAGTACAAGGCATGTTATTATTTGACGCAACAATATTCATATATTTTTATTTCAATTAATAGCTTCTTGGGGCTTGTGTGGCAAACTGTGGAAAGATATTTCATTTAGAAGTATGTTCCCGTGATTTTGCAACAGAAGTACGTGCTGTGATTAAAAATAAGGTAAATTTTAAAAACAGAAGAACTTTAAGTCATTTGTTTATTTTCCTTTCCTTTTCCTTAAAAGGCACATCCTAAAGTATGTGAAAAACTGAAATCTTTAATGGTGGAGTGGTCAGAAGAATTTCAGAAGGACCCTCAGTTTAGTCTGATATCTGCAACTATTAAATCTATGAAAGAAGAAGGAATTACTTTTCCTCCAGCAGGTTCTCAGGTGAGAGATTTATTCAGACCCATGGTTGACCCTAGTTGTGTTCATTTTACTCATACATTTACAGACTGTCTCAGCTGCTGCCAAGAATGGTACGTCATCGAACAAAAACAAAGAGGATGAAGACATAGCTAAAGGTAAATGATCAAGCACATGTAATTTAGTGTTGCAGTTTCTTTGCATTTTAATTTTTGAAACTAGCTATTGAATTATCGCTGCAAGAACAGAAACAGCAACACACAGAAACAAAATCCTTATATCCATCTTCAGAAATTCAGTTAAATAATAAGGTTGCACGGAAAGTGAGAGCTTTATATGATTTTGAAGCTGTTGAGGACAATGAACTCACCTTTAAACATGGTGAAATAATTATTGTTTTGGATGACAGGTAAGTTTTAAATCTTTATGGGAAGGTTTAAAAACAAATGATATTTTTTGCACTGTATTTTTAGTGATGCCAATTGGTGGAAAGGAGAAAATCACAGAGGAATAGGACTTTTCCCATCCAATTTTGTAACAACTAATTTAAACATAGAGACTGAGGCAGGTAAGTTAAATCTTAGACGACATTAGATCTATCTGAGGAACTTAAAATTACTTTGTTTCTATAGCGGCTGTGGACAAATTGAATGTAATTGATGATGATGTGGAGGAAATTAAGAAATCAGAGCCTGAGCCTGTTTATATAGATGAGGTAGGGTCCCTCTTTTGTTTAATAGTTAAACTAGTTTTTGAAAAGTGTCCTGTTACTTTTTTAGGATAAGATGGATAGAGCCCTGCAGGTACTTCAGAGTATAGATCCAACAGATTCAAAACCAGACTCCCAAGACCTTTTGGATTTAGAAGGTACTTAGTGAATATTTTATATTATTTTAATATTCTATATTTGTAAGTATTTTTGTATTTACAGATATCTGCCAACAGATGGGTCCAATGATAGATGAAAAACTTGAAGAAATTGATAGGTGAGATTTTTCGTGCAGGAATAAAAAGTATAAAGAGTATTATAATACTTTTCTTCTACATCAGGAAGCATTCAGAATTGTCTGAATTGAATGTTAAAGTCCTGGAAGCTCTGGAACTATATAACAAATTGGTGAATGAAGCACCAGTGTACTCAGTCTATTCAAAGCTCCACCCTCCAGCACATTACCCACCTGCATCATCTGGGGTTCCAATGCAGGTGAGCATGTTTTTTGAGAACATTTTCTAAATGAGTGAATCAACTTTTTCTTTCTGATTAATAGACATATCCAGTTCAATCACATGGTGGAAACTATATGGGTCAGAGCATTCACCAAGTAACTGTTGCCCAAAGCTATAGCCTAGGACCCGATCAAATTGGTCCACTGAGATCTCTGCCTCCAAATGTGAATTCCTCAGTGACAGCACAGCCTGCTCAAACTTCATATTTAAGGTAAGTTTTGGGAGCTGTGTTAATTTTATATGATATGGTTTTCTTTTTAAAATTTTGTTTGTAGCACTGGACAAGACACTGTTTCCAATCCTACTTATATGAACCAGAACTCTAACCTACAGTCAGCTACTGGTACAACTGCTTACACACAGCAAATGGGGATGTCTGTGGATATGTCATCTTATCAGAACACTACTTCCAATTTGCCTCAACTGGCAGGCTTTCCGGTGACAGTTCCAGCTCATCCAGTTGCACAGCAGCACACAAATTACCATCAGCAGCCTCTCCTTTAGAAACAAATCAAGCATTTTCTTGAAAGCCTTCATAAGTGTATTATTCAGTCCTTGTGATACCAACCTGAAAATATTAAAACTTTTTTCCCTCTCAACTCAAAAGGACCATGAATAAATAAAGCACAAAAACCTCTCTTATTCTACAAGGCCATAAAAGGTTTTTTTTTTTTTTTTTTTTCAGTCCAGTTTGTTTGAAGTCAATCTTTTCATCAGAGGCAGCTTAAAGATGCTTTCAGTTAGTTTTGTCTTACTTTCAGATTTCTCTACATAAATCTAGATACTCATTAAGTAGCCTTATGACAAACAGTATGAGATACTTATGACAAACTCGCTCTGTCACCCAGGCTGGAGTGCAGTAGCATGATCGACAGAGTGAGTTTGTCAAAAGTATCTCATACTTATAAACAGTATGAGATAGGAGGATTAAAATATTATTTTAAAGAAACCACTGTTTCCCCCTAAAATGTCATAAGAGCACTGAAGAACTTGAAATATTTTTTTCAGAGTTTCTCACACACTTTAAAAGTCTAACTTTTTTGTGTGTAAGCATTTAGCTTGCCAGCATATTTCTTTTTGGCTCCTTAAATTGCGGTTGTGTTTGCAGTATTGTCACTTTTGCTCTCACTGTTATGTTGAATAATAATTAGCATATAATTGTCTACAGAAGCAAGAGCAATCTGGAAGGAACAAAAATGTTTTCTGTGATTAACAGTGAAGACCTTGTAAATGCAGATGTGTGATAAAGCATTTAGTCAGTCCCCCAAACAGTCATGCCAACTGTGAAGGAATGTCCCACAAAACATTTCCATTCCCTGAGGAAAAACATTTTCTTTCCTACATGTATCTCTGGTATTTAGAATTGTCACTAATAACCTTTTCAAGTGATTTTGGCTATTCTCTAATGAAGATATGGTCCATTTGTTTTTCTTCCTGCAATGTGGTGTGCAGAGATGCTGCATATCCTTTTTATGGGATTGCGTGTGAATTTGAACCATGAGACATTCCTAATAATTTGTTGTGAGATATACCAAGCATGGATGATAAGTGTGTTTTTAGTGGTGTGTTGTTTTTTTAAAGAGGTGATTCAAGTACCGTTGCTAAGCTGTCAACATACCAAGCTGTTGAAAAAATTGACCATTTCTTTCAGAAGTAATTCTCAGCCTGTGGAATAATAGCAGGTGAAGACTTCATAGAAGGCGACAGATTGATAGGGAGGCTATTGAAGCAGTTTTTCTGAAGCCTGCATTTTGAGTTAGTTTATAGTGCTAATAGATTCTATATAACTGTGAGAGTTTGGTAGTAAACCAGTAGGGATTGTTTTCTCTCCTAAAAATTTGCACACTACTTCATTGTCTACCAACTTTTTACATATTGGAAAATAGAAATTGCAAATACATACATGTATGGAAACATATTCAGATTGGGAAAAACAATGGACATTAGTTTTTAAAAAGTTACGTGGAAGCAAGATTTCTATATTTGTTTTTTTAAAGGAAGCAGTCATTCTTTCTACTAAATCCATTTCAAGCTAGTTCTCTGAAAATTTTGCCATTTATCTACAGAAATTTGATTATAAATATGTTCCTTTTTCAAAGAAACTTTATTCTAGAACAAAATAGTCTATATGGTACTTGATCTACATTTAAGTGGAAAAATTAGCAGTATTTGAAAGCTCAGTTTATGTCATTGTCTTAACTTCAGATACAAATAACTGAACAGAAAGTTTTAACCTTTAATATCTCATGTTCTGTTTTTTATTCAGTATTTTCCTTTATGTTAATTCAATTATATACTTCTGAATGGCACCTTACTTTTTGGAAACAAATCTTCTGTTATTTACAAAATAATAATTTTTAAAAAACATTTAAAAAAAATCCAAAGCTGCTCTCGATAATAGTCAACATTTGCATATATATGGAATTTCTTACTTTTTTTCTCCCAAACTCTATTTAATAAACTTATTTTAATGTTTGTGTATTTCATGTATAATTGTGATCTCAATTATAAAAGTTTAATTCAGCATGTCTTTGAGCCAATATAATTACTGCACACCCACTAAATTGGGATCAGCCATTATAAATAATGTAGTTTTAGAATAATAAAACATGACACATATATATATATATAAATATATAGTATATATTGGCACATCGGTGAAAGTTTATATGTGCAGAAGTTTTTTTCTTTCTCAAGTTAAAAATTATTTTTTGCCATATGTAATTTTGTGTTGCAGGCTGTCGAGAGATAAAAATGATTTTAAATCTGTGTACTGATGATTCTTTCGGTGTTAAGAAACACAGGGTTGTGTACTTCCCTTTTTATGGGCTTATGGATTCTATTTATATTAAGACCTGTTTATAATTGTTTTCTGCCAAAGGGAATTGTCTAACTTCAGATTTCTACATTGGGTTCATACTTACTGTTTTATATCAGAAATAAAAAAATAGCTTCTGCTTTTTCATATGAAATCTTGGTACATCAGAAAGAATTCCTGAAAATTTATAATAGAATGAATTTTATTAATGCAGAAAAATACCCCAGGGTGTTAAAATATATGAAGTGTGGGATATATTCTTATAGTTTGTAAAATGTAGTCAACCAATACTGTCTTCTAATTTGGTAATTTATTTATAAAATTACTTAAACATTAGGTAATTATATTTGTTAGGATTTGAAATTATTTGTAGTTAAATTGTCATGCTGTTTGAAATAATTGATACTTGTCTACGTAATACATTTTACTGTATGTTTTGAAGATGGTTATAATTTCACTTTCAAAATTTAAAAAATCAATTTTAAATGTTTTAAAAACATATAGCTTAGGGATTTTTTTTAAAAAGGTTTTCTTAGTAAAAACATAAATTTAAAAGCCCCTGAGTTCTAGGAGAGGGCTTATTGAATTGCTATAAGAAAGCTGGAGTTACTTTGATAAGTAATAAATTATAAATAGCACTGATCTATAATGCTTTATTTCTATCGGAAGGTACTTTTTCTTCTTTCATCATCAGTTTTAGCCAGTTAGTAAATGGGAATACTCAGTTTTAGGGATTTGATTTTTGTTTGGTTTAATTTTCTTTCAAAAATTAAAAGTATATTTCTAAAAGTTTTCCCCAGAGGCCAGATACAGTGGCTCATGCCTATAATCCCAGCACTTTGGGAGCCTGAGATAGGAGTATTGCTTGAGGCTAGGAGTTTGAGACCAACCTGGCAACATGGCAAGACCCTATCTCTACAAAAATTTTAAAACTTAGCCAGGTGTGGTAGTGCACCTGTAGTCCCAGCTAGTCAGTAGGCTGAGGTGGGAGTATTGCTTGAGGCTGCAGTGAGGTGTGATCACGCCACTGCACTCCGGCCTGACAGAATGAGATCCTGTCTCAAAAAGAAAATTCCCCAGAAGAAGAATTCTAATTTTATCAAGCTGAATTAAAGTTTGAGAGTCTTTTTTTTAAAATCTTACTGTGTCAAAAGAGGCATTATGTTGCTTGTGTGATATAGTGAATAGTGTCCCTCCAAATTTCATGTACACCTGGAATGTCACAATGTGACTTAACAGTAGCCACCCCTCACCCCCGCCCTTATCTGTGGTGGATACATTTGCAAGATCCCCAGTGGATGCCTGAAACCGCAGATAGTACTGAACCTTATATATACTGTTTGTTTTCCTATGCATACATATCCCTATGATAAAGTTTATGAATTTGGCACTTAACAGCAGAACTAATAAGATGAAAGAGTTGTAACAATATACTCTAATAAAAGTTATTTAAAATGTATGTATTGTTATCTGTAATTTTGCATTTAATAT